GTCTCGAACTCCTGACCTTGTGATCCGCCCGCCTCGGCCTCCCAAAGTGCTGGGATTACAGGCGTCAGCCACTGTGCCCGGCAAACCTTTCTCTTATCTGAAGAACTGACCTCAACCACTCAGGGTTGAGTCCCTGTGATAAGGTTTGAGGGTGCCTGAACTGTCACCATGATTCGTCCCCTGGGCTGAGCTCAAACCTAGTGATTTGTCAGGTAAATAAATTAAGGTTATTTCCCGATAATACAGACCTGTAACACCGTGAAGTAGGTTTTAGGCAGGATTCCCTCTTTTCCACTGCAAAGGAGAGGTAAGTTCTTGCTAAGGTGGTCAGGCTCCTAGCTGGGACACTGGGAAGGTGGCGGGAGATTGGAACATGCAGTAGTTGCATTCTGGAGTTTACTGAGGCTTTCCGAGTGGGGATCCCATGCAACAGGTCTTAGGGACCCCCCTCCCTCCAGGCGTGGCAGCCCGGGGTGTGGCTCCTGGCACAGATCCGGAGCAGTTGTCATCGGAGTCAATTCAGGACTCCACTTCCAAGCTTCGGAGTTTCCTAAATTCTGGGGGCTTGTCTCCCTGTACCCCACCCCGACTAATTTTCCTCGGTCGCTGGCGCTGCCCCGTCCCTTAGGTCGCTCGGGCCGCCCCCCTCCGCGACTTTTTTTTTCTTTCTCTCGCTGCCTCTTTCAGCCTCAGTTTCCCTAGAGGGCGGGAGGGGAACGATATTTGGGGGCTCTCCTGCCTTCCTCTCCGAGCCGCGGAAGGGGAGTCGCGGGAAGGAGACCCGGCAGGCTTTGGGCTCCAGCCAGGGGTCCGCGGAGACTGTGGTCTCCGAAGGCCTTAGACGCGGGGCTTGTCAGGAGCTGCGGGCCTCTTTCAGCCGCGCCACCCGCACCCGGAGCGCCGTGCTGCGCCAAGTCCAGGCGCCCCGAGCTCTCCGCCCCCGACTCAATGCTCCCGCGCTCCCCCTAGCGGCCGCCGCGCCACCTCGCCCCCTTCCCAGGCTGGGCGGCGGCGCACCTCACGTGACCGCGCTCCTGTAGAGGGAAGAAACAAGGTGGCGGTTGAAGGCGATCTTGAGTGGGGCCCCAGCAATTCGGTTGAGCCTTCTCCCTCCACTCGCTTCCGCCGGCCGGGCCCCTCCCGCCCAGCCCCTCGGGCCTCCCAACCCGGCCCCGGCGCTCCCCACCGCCGCCACTGCGCCCGGCCCTCCCCGTCAGCTTTCCCTTCTCCCGCCGCCTGGGCTCCAACAAGAGGGGCCGGCGGGGCAGGCCGACCAAGCAGCCCGCGGCTCCCGCTGCGGAGCGCTGCGCCCCGGCCCCGCCGCCGCCGCCGCCCACGTCCGGACCCATCGGGGGCTCCCCTCGCCGATACGCGGTAGTAGCCGGGGCAGGTGGGCAGCCGCCAGGCTGAGGTGGCGCCCAAGACGCGGCTGAGCTCGCCCAGGGTGGGCAGCAGTAGCCGGAGGAAGCCACCGCCGCCGGCCCGCCCCGCGCCGGCACCAGCGCACGGGCCCGGCGGGGGCGCGGGGGCAGCCACCTAGCCCGGACCACCGCAGCCCGGAGGGCTGTCAACAGAGTGGTGTATGATGACTACGAGAGCGAGGAGGAGGAGTAAGAGGAGGGGGGCGGCGATGCCGAGGAGACCCAGGAGTCTGAGGACAACTAGGAGGATGACATGGAGGAGGACGACGATGACTCCGATTATCCGGAGGAGCTGGAAGATGACGACGAGGACGCCAGTTACTCCACGGAAAGCAGCTTCAGCAGCACTCCAGGTACCCACCCAGCGCAGTTGCTGCAGACTCATTTCTGAATTGATACTTGCTTACTTTATTTCAGAAAGTGGTAAAATAGCTGTGGAGTGCAGACCCAGTGAAGAGATTGTAGATGTCAGATGGGAAGAACTACACAGTTTAATTCAAGTATGTGGAGATAAAAACTCAAAGGTAACATGGCCTGCCACCCTAACTGGCGCCCATTTTGCAGGTCAGTTGCTCTCCCCTGAAGGAAGAGTATTCTCGGATTTCACCTCAGAGGAGGAAGAATTCAGGCTGCCAGAACTGGACTAGCACTTCTGAAGATCCCAAGGCCAGGTCCCGTGACTTCCTTGGGAAGCTCTGCCGTGTTGATTACCTGGGGCCCTCTGCTTCTTCGCAGATGTCAGCCCTGCCTCAGGAACCAACTGAAAATTTGGCTCCATTCCTGAAGGAATTGGATTCAGCTGGAGAGCTGCCCCTGGGGCCAGAGCCGTTCTTGGCTGCACATCAGGACTTAAATGACAAGCGGACTCCAGAAGAAAGGCTCCCAGAGGTGGTTCCGCTTCTCAACCGGGATCAGAACCAGGCCCTAGTTCAGCTTCCTCGCCTCAAGTGGGTTCAAACTACAGATCTAGATCGGGCTGCAGGTCATCAGGCAGATGAAATACTTGTTCCACTAGACAGTAAGGTTTCAAGACCAACCAAATTTGTTGTTTCGCCCAAGAACCTGAAGAAAGATCTAGCTGAACGTTGGAGCCTTCCTGAGATTGTTGGGATTCCACACCAATTATCCAAACCTCAGCGTCAGAAACAGACTTTGCCAGATGATTATTTGAGTATGGACACACTGTATCCCGGCAGCCTACCTCCAGAACTCCGGGTGAACGCAGATGAGCCTCCAGGGCCTCCTGAGCAAGTTGGACTTTCTCAATTCCATCTAGAGCCCAAAAGTCAAAATCCAGAGACCCTTGAAGACATCCAGTCCTCTTCACTCCAGGAAGAAGCCCCAGCGCAGCTTCTACAGCTCCCTCAGGAGGTAGAACCTTCAACCCAGCAGGAGGCCCCAGCTCTGCCTCCAGAGTCCTCTATGGAGAGTCTAGCTCAAACTCCACTGAATCATGAAGTGACAGTTCAACCTCCAGGTGAGGATCAAGCTCATTATAATTTGCCCAAGTTTACAGTCAAACCTGCAGATGTGGAGGTTACCATGACTTCAGAGCCTAAAAATGAGACAGAATCTACCCAAGCCCAGCAGGAGGCCCCAATTCAGCCTCCCGAGGAGGCGGAACCTTCTTCTACAGCCCTGAGGACTACAGATCCTCCTCCAGAACACCCTGAGGTGACACTTCCACCTTCAGACAAGGGTCAGGCTCAGCATTCACACCTGACTGAAGCCACAGTTCAACCTCTGGACCTGGAGCTTAGCATAACTACAGAGCCTACTACAGAGGTTAAACCGTCTCCAACCACGGAGGAAACCTCAGCTCAGCCTCCAGACCCGGGGCTTGCCATAACTCCAGAACCCACTACAGAGATTGGACATTCCACAGCCCTGGAGAAGACTAGAGCTCCTCATCCAGACCAGGTTCAGACTCTGCATCGAAGCCTGACTGAAGTCACAGGTCCACCTACAAAGTTAGAATCTTCGCAGGATTCATTGGTGCAGTCTGAAACTGCACCAGAGGAACAGAAGGCCTCCACAAGCACCAACATATGTGAGCTCTGCACCTGCGGAGATGAGACTCTGTCATGTGTTGGTCTCAGCCCAAAGCAGAGGCTCCGCCAAGTGCCTGTGCCAGAGCCCGACACCTACAATGGCATCTTCACCACCTTGTAAGAATCACCTTTCCTCAATCATCCTCTGTTATTCAAGGATATAAACTGTCTTTCTTTGCAGAAATTTCCAAGGAAACTATATTTCATACCTTGATGGAAATGTATGGAAAGCATACAGTTGGACCGAGAAACTGTGAGTATATTCTCTCCAAATATGACAAAAAATTTAACCTAGAAATAACTTTTTCATTTTCCAGAATTCTCAGTGAAAATTATTTGACTGAATTACCTAAGGATTCATTTGAAGGCCTGCTATACCTCCAGTATTTGTAAGTTAGTTAATCATATTTTTGAGTTTTTATCAAGGCAATATTTTCCTTTTATTTTTCCTAGAGATTTATCCTGCAATAAAATACGATATATTGAAAGACAAACATTTGAATCACTACCATTTTTGCAGTATATGTAAGTTACAAATATAACTTTATTACATTTGGTTTTTTCCTTTGGCTTATGTCTTTTTTTGTAGAAATCTGGGCTGCAATTTAATTACAAAACTGAGCCTTGGAACATTTCAGGCCTGGCACGGAATGCAGTTTTTACACAACTTGTAAGTGAAATAGAAGATGAATACGTGTAAACGCAGGTAATTTTAATTTCATTGCATTTTTCAGAATTCTCAATCGCAATCCTCTGACTACTGTCGAAGATCCATATCTCTTTGAACTGCCGGCATTAAAATATCTGTAAGTACTATAGTACTCTCATGAGTCATGAGCATATCATGAATGTTTCGGCTTTCTTCTTCAGAGACATGGGAACAACACACATCACACTTACAACACTTAAGAACATTCTCACGATGACTGTTGAACTGGAAAAACTGTAAGTTATTTTTTCTTAGATTTATTTTTACTACTAATTTATTGTTTTGTGTTTTCATCTATAGGATCTTACCTAGCCATATGGCCTGCTGCCTCTGCCAATTTAAAAATAGCATTGAGGCTGTCTGCAAGACAGTCAAGCTGCATTGCAACACTGCATGTCTGACTAACAGCATACATTGTCGTGAGTCCAAATTGCCTGGTGATAAATTGTTACATGATCAAAGCAGTCTCTTCTTTTCTGACAGCTGAAGAAGCATCTGTAGGGAATCCAGAAGGAGCGTTCATGAAGATGTTACAAGCCCGGAAGCAGCACATGAGCACTCAGCTGACTATTGAGTCGGAGGCGCCCTCAGACAGCAGTGGCATCAACTTGTCAGGCTTTGGGGGTGAGCAGCTAGACACCAATGACGAGAGTGATAAGCTTCAATTACCCATTGCTCTCGTCCCCAGGTGATCAGCTTGAAATTCAGCTAACCGAGCAGCTACGGTCCCTCATCCCCAACGAGGATGTGAGAAAGTTCATGTCTCATGTTATCCGGACCTTGAAAATGGAATGTTCAGAAACACATGTGCAAGGGAGCTGTGCCAAGCTCATGTTGCGAACAGGCCTCCTGATGAAGCTTCTCAGCGAGCAGCAGGAAGCAAAGGCATTGAATGTAGAATGGGATACGGACCAACAAAAAACAAATTATATTAATGAGAACATGGAACAGAATGAACAGAAAGAGCAGAAGTCAAGTGAGGTGAGGACCACACAGAAACATGAGACCCAGATTTTCTTTTTTCTTTTTTTTTTCTTTTTTTTAGCTCATGAAAGAAGTTCCAGGAGATGACTATAAGAACAAACTCATCTTCGCAATATCTGTGACTGTAATACTAATAATTTTGATTATAATTTTTTGTCTTATAGAGGTAAGGACAATAATTAATTCAGGTTTTCAGAAGATAACCTTAATTGTGTTTTCTTCCAAAACAGGTGAATTCACATAAAAGGGCATCAGAAAAATACAAAGACAACCCATCAATATCAGGAGCCTGAGCATGAGTTAAAGCATGTGGATGGCCTGGAGCTATGTTTTTAAAATTGTTATTAAATATTGGTTTTTTACTTAAATCAATGAAAACTTTCTTTACTTTGTGGTTGTGTTCCTCAAAATGAGAATTTTTAACAATAATAAAAATAAAGCTTGTTAGATCATTTTTAATGGTAATAAATTGGTTACTGAAGAT